AAAGGTGCCTAGAGAGGGCAGCTGGAATCAGGATTGGGCTGAATATTTTAGGAGTCCCCAAGTGCTACTTCTATCCGCTGGGAGCACGGGTTCGAATCTGCCCCCAGGCAGCCCGCTCCTGGTTCTCTTGTCCCCCTGTGCTGCGGCGGGGCCCACTTCGGCCCTCGGGTTCCCCGCACAGGCCACACAGGGCAGCAGCGCGCGCCGTACCCACGGGCAGTTCGAGAGGGCCGCGCGTGGCGGAGCCAGGCCCTTCGCCAGCGCCCAGTACAAATTTAGTACTAGAATTAAGAGAAACACACTGAAATCTGACAGCCCCGCCTAAGACCCGGGCGTGAGGAAGTCTGCGGTGGGTGATGAATACAAAGAACAGTTTCTCTTTCCTGTCAGTAAAACGCTGTTTCCAGAGCCTGCCAGGTTTCGCCCCAGTGGCCACACCTATGCCTGGCAGGTGCTGGTCCGAGCCCCTAGCGCCAGCAAAAGAAAGGAGGCGGACGCAACATTCTCGAATTACTAGGAGAAGGAGGGAGGCTTTCCCTTCCCCCCAGTGCCCCATGTACCAACGCGTCTCGCCATACCCCTTGCCCCTCTTCCAGCAGCTGACGGAGTAATTCGAGTAGGAATCGAAAGATTTGGAGGCGCCGGGGGAGAAACCTGCGGAGCGCTCTCCGAGCCTGTGGCGTCCCAGGAAGACTCCGAGCGGGGCCAGGGAAGTTCTCTGGAGGACATGGGGTGGATACCCAGGTCTCCTTCCCTGGGTGAAATAAGAACTGAAAATCTAAAAATAAAATAAATAAAATAAAATAGAAAACACAGAGAAGCAACAAAAAAGCGCTTCCCCTCCTCAGTTCTCCCCAGTCCACCCAAGGTTTACCAAGACTGTTGTAGTTGCAAGAGTGGGCTTCCGGCTCCACGTAACGATGCGATTGGGCTGTACCTCTGTCTGTCTCCTGCGCGATGTCCCGCCCCGGGAGGTGTCACGGAACTCAGCTGATATAAGCCCGGGATCCCGCCGGGTCAGGTTCTCTGCTCTGGACTTGGGAGGCTCCGTTGCCTGCTCCCGGAGGGAGACGCGCTGCCGAGGAGAACCCAGCGGGTAATGAATCCCCCGCGCTTCTTTGCCCAGGCTGTTCTAATGGTTCTATCTTTCTGTTTTTCAGGAGAACATTTCAGGATAGGAATAGGCCAAGTGCTGAGAAGATGAGTCTTAGGATTGATGTGGATACAAACTTTCCTGAGTGTGTTGTAGATGCAGGAAAAGTCACCCTTGGGACTCAGCAGAGGCAGGAGATGGACCCTCGCCTGCGGGAGAAACAGAATGAAATCATCCTGCGAGCAGTATGTGCTCTGCTGAATTCTGGTGGGGGCATAATCAAGGCTGAGATTGAGAACAAAGGCTACAATTATGAACGTCATGGAGTAGGATTGGATGTGCCTCCAATTTTCAGAAGCCATTTAGATAAGATGCAGAAGGAAAACCACTTTTTGATTTTTGTGAAATCATGGAACACAGAGGCTGGTGTGCCACTTGCTACCTTATGCTCCAATTTGTACCACAGAGAGAGAACATCCACCGATGTCATGGATTCTCAGGAAGCTCTGGCATTCCTCAAATGCAGGACTCAGACTCCAACGAATATTAATGTTTCCAATTCATTAGGTCCACAGGCAGCTCAGGGTAGTGTACAATATGAAGGTAACATAAATGTGTCAGCTGCTGCTTTATTTGATAGAAAGCGGCTTCAGTATCTGGAAAAACTCAACCTTCCTGAGTCCACACATGTTGAATTTGTAATGTTCTCGACAGACGTGTCACACTGTGTTAAAGACAGACTTCCGAAGTGTGTTTCTGCATTTGCAAATACTGAAGGAGGATATGTATTTTTTGGTGTGCATGATGAGACTTGTCAAGTGATTGGATGTGAAAAAGAGAAAATAGACCTTACGAGCTTGAGGGCTTCTATTGATGGCTGTATTAAGAAGCTACCTGTCCATCATTTCTGCACACAGAGGCCTGAGATAAAATATGTCCTTAACTTCCTTGAAGTGCATGATAAGGGGGCCCTCCGTGGATATGTCTGTGCAATCAAGGTGGAGAAATTCTGCTGTGCGGTGTTTGCCAAAGTGCCTAGTTCCTGGCAGGTGAAGGACAACCGTGTGAGACAATTGCCCACAAGAGAATGGACTGCTTGGATGATGGAAGCTGACCCAGGTTAGGGAGCAATATCCACAATGGTTGTAATGGCATATTGAATCCTTGGTTCTTGTTTCCTAAGACCTTTCCAGGTGTCCTGAGATGGTTCTCCAGTTGAGTTTGTCATCTGCCACGCCCCGCAGCAAGCCTGTGTGCATTCATAAGAATTCGGAATGTCTGAAAGAGCAGCAGAAACGCTACTTTCCAGGTAATTGGCCATCTCTGGTTGCTTTGGAATATTTCTAATTTCTTCCCATCCTTTCCCTGTCTAGTATTTTCAGACAGAGTGGTATATACTCCAGAAAGCCTCTACAAGGAACTCTTCTCACAACATAAAGGACTCAGAGACTTAATAAATACAGAAATGCGCCCTTTCTCTCAAGGAATATTGATTTTTTCTCAAAGCTGGGCTGTGGATTTAGGTCTGCAAGAGAAGCAGGGAGTCATCTGTGATGCTCTTCTAATTTCCCAGAACAACACCCCTATTCTCTACACCATCTTCAGCAAGTGGGATGCGGGGTGCAAGGGCTATTCTATGATAGTTGCCTATTCTTTGAAGCAGAAGCTGGTGAACAAAGGCGGCTACACTGGGAGGTTATGCATCACCCCCTTGGTCTGTGTGCTGAATTCTGATAGAAAAGCACAGAGCGTTTACAGTTCGTATTTACAAATTTACCCTGAATCCTATAACTTCATGACCCCCCAGCACATGGAAGCCCTGTTACAGTCCCTCGTGATAGTCTTGCTTGGGTTCAAATCCTTCTTAAGTGAAGAGCTGGGCTCTGAGGTTTTGAACCTACTGACAAATAAACAGTATGAGTTGCTTTCAAAGAACCTTCGCAAGACCAGAGAGTTGTTTGTTCATGGCTTACCTGGATCAGGGAAGACTATCTTGGCTCTTAGGATCATGGAGAAGATCAGGAATGTGTTTCACTGTGAACCGGCTAACATTCTCTACATCTGTGAAAACCAGCCCCTGAAGAAGTTGGTGAGGTATGCTGCTTGTCTGTGTTCACTTTATTTTCATTGGGGAAAAACCTGACTCTGTTTCTTACAGTTTCAGCAAGAAAAACATCTGCCAGCCAGTGACCCGGAAAACCTTCATGAAAAACAACTTTGAACACATCCAGCACATTATCATTGATGACGCTCAGAATTTCCGTACTGAAGATGGGGACTGGTATGGGAAAGCAAAGTTCATCACTCAGACAGCAAGGGATGGCCCAGGAGTTCTCTGGATCTTTCTGGACTACTTTCAGACCTATCACTTGAGTTGCAGTGGCCTCCCCCCTCCCTCAGACCAGTATCCAAGAGAAGAGATCAACAGAGTGGTCCGCAATGCAGGTCCAATAGCTAATTACCTACAACAAGTAATGCAGGAAGCCCGACAAAATCCTCCACCTAACCTCCCCCCTGGGTCCCTGGTGATGCTCTATGAACCTAAATGGGCTCAAGGTGTCCCAGGCAACTTAGAGATTATTGAAGACTTGAACTTGGAGGAGATACTGATCTATGTAGCGAATAAATGCCGTTTTCTCTTGCGGAATGGTTATTCTCCGAAGGATATTGCTGTGCTTTTCACCAAAGCAAGTGAAGTGGAAAAATATAAAGACAGGCTTCTAACAGCAATGAGGAAGAGAAAACTGTCTCAGCTCCATGAGGAGTCTGATCTGTTACTACAGATCGGTGATGCGTCGGATGTTCTAACCGATCACATTGTGTTGGACAGTGTCTGTCGATTTTCAGGCCTGGAAAGAAATATCGTGTTTGGAATCAATCCAGGAGTAGCCCCACCGGCTGGGGCCTACAATCTTCTGCTCTGTTTGGCTTCTAGGGCAAAAAGACATCTGTATATTCTGAAGGCTTCTGTGTGACAGGAAACCCAAGCCTAAGAAACAATTAAGTGGTTCTCATCTCTAATTAACTGTGAAACCATTTAATCCAAACATGTAAGCACACACTCACTTATTAAGTCACATACTTTTCTAGGTGCTGGGGATTGAGAACGAATCGATGTAAGATTCCTCCTTTAGGGCAGAGACAGACCACTGACAAATACACAGATAGACAAGGAATTTCCCATGGTAAAAAGGGATATCAGTAATTAGAGGACCGTGAGACTCAGAGATGTGTGTGTGTGTGTGTGTGTGTGTGTGTGTGTGTGCGCGCGCGCACGTGCACATGTGTGTAGGTAGATGGAGGGGGTGATTATTTTGGGTGGTCAGGGAAGTGCTCAGTGAGGGAAGAACTTGTCATGAGAATCTCTGAGCGTGCCAGGCAGACTCGGATATTTTTATAAATTTTTAACATGGCCACTTGCAGAAGAGCTTGAATGGGACGTGCAGCGAGAATGTGAAGGATGGAGCAGGTAGCTCATCTGGCCTTGTAGGTGCCGGGAACGGGCAAGACATGTTTTGAAATGTAAGATCACAGACTGTTTTTTGCAAGACCACATTATATTACTTTATTATTTTCTGCTTTTTCTTTTAACGACATTAGTGTTTTTGATCACTATATTTTAAAATGCTTTTTGTGAGCCTTTTGGTTATGTGGAATCTGTTCCTTAGCTCTGATTTTTTATTCTTATGGAGCGTCTTAGGTTACTACATGAAGGTAAGACTGCCACAGTCCCCCAGGGAGGCACACTGTGTTTTACTGATTGATTTGAAGATGATAGAGAGCCTAGGGGGATGAGTCTATTGGACTCAAAGGTTACATTTTGTTTTTCCATTTAATTTAATAATCAACAAAACGACAAAGTCAGTTTAATATCTTTCTTCTGCTGAGTCTTCAGGATGTTAGCTAGTCTTTCAAAAGCCATTGCTACAAAAGTGCAAATTTCTCATTTCCTGTGGGTCTCTAGAAACTCTCTCAATATTTAAAGCCAAACAAATCCATCTTTTCTGAGAGACAGAAACTAAAAAATTCAGAGTTAATTCACTATTAAAAACAGCAAGGCCCTGCTATTTCCCAAGAATAAAGAAATTTAAAATTCTCATTGTAAGAAGTATGAACTTGAAGCTAGAATTGGTTTATTTCTGGCAGCTACTTACAATATTAAGAACTTTACTTTTTAAATTTGAGACAATTTCACAGGAAAGCAAGAAATTAGTCTATTGTGAAATGTTTTTACAACTAACTTGGAATATACTGCAAATCACTAGTAAGTAGAGACACATTTAAGATAAAATGATTAATAAAACAATTGGTAATTCTGAATAAGGATCTGAATAAATCCAGATCACAGACTGTTCCTTTACCAATATGTAAAAGAATGTGCAAAATTAGTAAAAATATACCCAAAAATTTACCAGCAACAGAGAAGCAAAGAATGGAGTTCAACCTTACACTATAAACATCTAATAGATATGTATGAAAATTTAAAAACTAGAAAAGGTTGGGCATGGTGGCTCATGCTTGTGATCCCAGGACTTTAGGAGGCCAAGGTGGGAGGATTGTTTGAGCCCAGGAGTTCAAGACCAGCTTGAGCAATATAGTGAGACCCTGTCTCTACAAAAACAAACAAACAAACAAACAAATAAATAAATAAATAAAATTAGCTGGGAATGGTGATGCACACCTGGAGTCCTAGCTACTCAGAAGGCTGAGGCAGGACGATCACTTGACCTCAGAAGTCTGAGGTTACAGTGAGCTATGATCATACCAGTGCACTCCAGTCTGGGTGACAGAACAAGACCCTGTCTCCAAAAATTAAATAAATAAAACAAAAAAAAAGAATTTAAAAGTTTTATATAAAGGCATAGCTACTATCTCATCTGCCCAGTGTAGTCATGAATAGATGTCACATAAAGAAAAGAAAACCAGAATTCTTGTTAATATGGCCAGTTTGAAGGGTGGTGGCGGAGGTATTGAGCAGGCAGCTCAGGGAAATGCCAGGGAGACCCTTGAGCACAGAAACTCCTGATTGTCCCCAGGGACTCTCCGTGGACACAGGAGGGATTTTCCAGGATTTCACATGAATTCAATGAAGGGGGCTGTGTCTTATTCCTGGATGCTTTGCCTCCTTCATGGAATTCAGTGGATTTAATGGAAGTTCCTAGGCAACAATAAAGAGTAGAAACCAGGTTAACAGCGAGGGCCTCATCTCACACCAGATCATATCAGGCTACACAAAAGTAGATGGAAGACACCACCCAGGCCTCCAGCTATACACTGGAGAAGAAGCCAAACTAGTCTACTTCATCTAAGAAAGTTGTCAAAGAGAGCCCTTCTATACTATCTTAAGGTAAAAAGAAAGACTCTACCCAGCTGCCCTGATTAAGCATTAGAAAGATAAGTGTTCTGATCATTAGGCGAAAGACAATGGGGAAAAATGTAGAAAAGAAATATGACATGAGCCAGATGAAGAACCCATCCTGAAAGGATATATAACTCAGGGGACAAAAGACAACTCACCATAAGTTGGGCGCAGTGGATCACGCCTGTAATCTCAGCATTTTGGTAGGCCAAGGCAGGTGGATCACCTGAGGTCAGGAGTTCAAGTCCAGCCTGGCCAACGTGGTGAAATCCTGTCTCTACTAAAAATACAAAAATTAGCTGGGTGTGGTGGTGCATGCCTGTAATACCAGCTACTCAGAAGGCTGAGGCAAGAGAATTGCTTGAATCAAGGAGGCAGAGGTTACAGTGAGCCAAGATCAGGCCATTGTACTTCAGCCTGGGCGACAAAGTGAGACCCTGTCTCAAAAAACAAACAAAGCCTCCCCATAGATGTCTCCTGCCATAGAAGAATTTAAGAAGTTCATAAATTCAATAAAACAAGAGTTGAAGGCCTGTCCCACTGTACCCAATTTCTCCCTCTCTGAACTGCAGCCTAGAAACTCTCTACAGGCAGTAAGCTGGGGCAGTCACAGAGGTGACCTCATCTGTTTCCCACATCCTGCATTAGGACAGTGATCAGGGATCAGTATCCTTCATTGACTGATTTCCAATATCTCGAGACCTGTTGTTTCATATATTTTGCCTTATTTTGCAATTGTTTCATATATTTTGTCTTATTTTGCAATTGTTTCAGGAGGGAGGATAAATATGGTCCCTGTTCCTCTATCTTGACCAGAAGCATCTAAGAAGGCAGTGAAGCAACATGTGTACAGTTCTTAGGGAAACAAATTTTGACCTAAAAATATTAAACCTAGTCAAAATATTATTCTAGTACAAAGGCAGCACATGGGTATTTTTGAACATAAAAGAGTTCTAGAAATACAGGACCCATGAATCATTCTTGAAGAAAAGTTACTCAGTAAGGAAATCTAGCTAAGCAAGCAACATGTACAAATAAAAGATTATTATAATTGGACCAAAGTTAAGTTTAAATCCATTCACATGTATATAATTAAGATATATAGGAATTATAATTACAGAAAAGAATGTTACAAACCTTCACAAAGTAAAAATATTTTTATATCAGATAGATTCTTCTGTTTCAATCCATAAAACCAGGGTTTGGATCATTTTAAAAAAACAAACAAAAATAATTTATTGGAATCATTAGGGAGGACCTGATAGAATAAAATGACAAGCTGACCAAATAGGCCTTAGAAGGGAGAGGTGCCTGGGCAGTTACAAGGACCTAGGTAGCAGGGGTGACTTGGCCACAGTCATTTTCTTTACTTGATTTAAGGAGGTTAAATTACAGTGAGAGAGTTGCACTTATTTAGTTTGCATACCGTACTCAACTCTTAGCTAGCATAGGGCAGGTTCCTTAGTTGAAAAATTTCCACAAAACATGATGTAAAGTGGAAAGATCAGTTCCCCCAAAGAATATCAGTTACCAAAGTAGGATGAAAGGATGTTGGGTAGATCAAAACAACAAATGTCCATTACAGCAATTAACAAAAGTTAGGGAGTGGGGAAGTCTGAGTGCTAATATGGATTTCAAAACAACTTTAAAAATGGCTTCAAACATTTTATGCTTTTTGTAATTTAGTCATTTTAATATTAGATAAATCTTCCTGTAACTGAAAGTTCTTGAGTTAAAGAAAAATATTCGGTAGTTCAGCTCTTCCTTCAATTTTATTAGTTGCTTTTTCTTTTGTTCAAGTGAAATAAACATAAAAATAATTTTAAAATATTATGTATCATATCCTTCGATTTAACATAATTCTATCTAGCTGTTCTTATATTTTCTCTGATATATTTTTAAAAGCTTTCTGGAATATTATTAACCTTGAATATTTCTAGTTGATGAGTTTATGAGTGATTTATTGCTTCCTTTTCTCTTTCAGTATTGCTAGAATTAATTTTATTGACTTTGCCCCTTTGCATAAAGACCTTGAAGGTCACATGCTGAAATCGCCCTCTACTAAAACAAACTCATAGAAATAATGGGGAAGATATTTCAAAACATTGCCATATGCATAGCCATCCTCACAACCAAGAAAAGCGCCTCTCCATGAACTAAAACCTATGAGTCATTGGTACAGGTAGGGAAAATCTAGGTAAACCACGGTAATACACTGAGGCTGGCACCACCACAGGCCAGGACAACCGTTGTCACAAAGCCAGGACAGAATCTCCCAGCCAGAAAGTGTTGCCCTGAGGCTGAAGCCAAATTCATTTTGCCCCCAGTTGGCCAGACCAAAGCCTAGAACTAAAAAACCCATACCTCAGGGTTTGTCAGCATTGGCACTGCTGGCTTTTTGGGCTGGACAACCATTTATTGTGAGAGGCTTCTCTATGCACTGTAGGATGTTTAGCAGCATCCTTGGCCCTACTCCCTAGACGCCAGTAGCAAATCCACCACCCTCCCTCCCCTACCCCAGGGTTGGTTGTCAGTTGTGACAACCAAAAATGTCTCCAGACATCGCCAAATGTCCCTTGGGGGGTAAAATCACCACCACCATACCTCTTTTGACTAAAAGAGTTTCCAGAATAGTGGCAGAATATATAGGTCAAGCATAACACATTACAATCAAGATTCAGAACATCAAAGATTCTTTTTTAATCCTAAAAGAAAAAGTTTGGAAAATCTACAAAAAGAAGTGTGAATTTGACAATAACTATTTCACTAGCAAGGGTAGACGTAAGCAGAATACAGGTAGCATATTCAAACTGCTGTGGAAAAACAACATCAAACCTAGACTTCTCTCCCCAAACTATCATTCAGAGTCGAGGGCAAAATAAATAGATTTTCTGACTTGGAACAAGTAGGAATAATGTACTTATAGTATTCATCTTCATACAGGGATGGACTATAAGTGATTTTTAAAAAACTTCCTACTTGTTCCAAGTCAGAAAAACTATTCATATAGGGATGGGCTATTAGCAAGAGTATATGAATAACGTACTATAACAAGAAAAAATGAATTGAGAAGAAAGTAGTGGTTTTAAGAAGGAAAGGAGAACAAATAAATTAGTGAAACATAAGGTTAAGTCTATACATATTATTTTCTAATTGCCTATTATGTCAGACTACATGTAGTTAGAAAATACGATGAAAGAAAAAGCCATATTATAATTCCAACAAAAAGATAAAATAATTAAGAATAACTGCAACAAGAAAATATAAGTTCTGCAACAATAAAACTATACAATGAAACTAAAGAGCACAAAAAAGAACTTAAACAGATAAAAAGCAGACCACGTTTTTGGATAAGAAGATTAAAAATTATAAATATATCAATTTTCACTGTTAATCTATAAATTCAGTGTAATCCCAATAAAAATGCCAACAGGTTTTCCCCAATAGCATTGAAATGATTTTAAAATTTAATGAAGGCCAAGCATGGTGGCTCACTCCTGTAATCCCAGCACTTTGAGAGGCCGAGGCAGGTGGATTGCCTGAGTCCAGGAGTTCCAGACCAGCCTGGACAACATGGTGAAATCCCGTCTCTATTTAAAATGCAAGAAATTAGCTGGGTGTGGTGGTGTGCACCTATAGTCCTAGCTACTCGGGAGGCTGAGGTGGGAGAATCACCCAAGCCTTGGGAGGTCGAGGCTGTAGTGAGCCAAAATCACATCACTGCACTCCAGTCTGGGCAGCCAGAGTGAGACCCTGTCTCAAAAAAAAAAAAATTATTGGAAACTACGAGGCAAGAATATCCAAGAAAAATCTAGAAAAGAAGAAACCTGAGTGAGTCAGCATGACCAAATATTAAAACATCTTATAAAGCTACAATAATTAAAACAATGTGGTGCTGATATGTGGAGGGTCAATGGAACAAGATGAAATGGCCAAAAATAAATTTAAAATACATGTTGAAATGTATTAACAGCATATGTTAAAGTTAAGTTATGTTAACTTTATATGTTAAATTCAAGTTAATTGGGGAAAGATGGATTATTCAATATATGATGAACAACTCTGTCACCCAGCTAAAAAAAATTAAGCTTGGGCCATATGCCAGACTAGATACCAAAATAAATTCCAGGAGGACCAAGTTTTTAAAAGTAAAAATATGGAATCATGGAAGTGCATGAAGAAGAAGTAGCACTTAAAAAAATAATAATCTCAGCATGGGGAAGGTCTAAGTATGGCCCTCAATCAGAAACCAGGAAGGAAAATATTGACTATTTTAAACAAAATTATCTCTGTACCAAAAACAGCATAAAAGGTCAAGAAACAACACACTGGAAAAAGAATTGCAATGAATATCACAGCCAAATAGTTAATTTCTTATTTTCAAAAAATAGCTTCTACAAATCGAAGAGAAAAATTCTAAGGTCTCAAAGGAAAAATGAGCAAAGGATTTGACAGGTGGTAGAATACAGAAAAAGAATTTAAAATAGCTCCTAAAGATATGGAAACATTACTCATGATAGCAGAAGTATCAATTGACAAAATTACTCAGATTGGTAACAAACTTTAAGGGGGAAAGCACTTCCATGCATTGCTGTAAATTGGTACATCTTCTACTGAGAACAATCCGGCAGTAGTTAACAAAATTGTGAATGCATATATCTCTTTCTCTAGAAATTTCTCTTTTGGGAATTTATTCTACATATATATTCAAACGTGTGAAATACTTCTATACAGGTGATTGAATTTCACTTTATTCCTAAGAGCAGAAGACTGCAAAATAGTAAATATATACCCAAAAGGGTCTAATGGATTAGTTTTTGGCATATCAGCACATGATAATACTATGAAGCCATAAAAAAGAGAGATCTCTATATGTATTGATGGGGGACCATCTTTAAGATATACTGTGGTGTTGAACAAAACAACATGCTGAAAATGTCTCTTATTCTTTTAGAATCAATATAAGTCTGTGCTTGTAAATGCAGTAAGTATCTTTGGAAGTATACCTAAAAATTGGTAATAGTGTTTGACTCCAGGGAAGAACAGATGGGTGCCAGAGTGAAAAAAAGATAGCTTTTGCTTTTTATGACTTTTGGATTCTGTACCACGTAATAATTTTGATGTAAATTTTGCTGTGTGTGTTTTTACTTGTTCATGTAGTGATTTTATAAATTACTCTTTTAATTTTCTATCAATGAATATCCTGGGATAAACCCCTCATGATCATAATGAATAATGATGTGTGGAGAGTGGGGAGGGTTTACATATGAAAAATGTAGAAAATACAAAAAGTGTCTATATATACAAAAATGTAAGTGTTAACATTTTTATATTTGCTTCAAGCTTTTTTTTTAAATAAAAGAAATGCAATATTGCAATTAAATTTGTGTTCTTCTTTCTTCTGTTTCACATCCA